AATAGTAACTTGAGGCTCACAGGCCCCATGCTTTTCAAACTCTATGATTTGTCTATTTATAAAGATCTCTTTTATTATTATTATTTTTTTTTACAGAGATAGGGTCTTGCTATGTTACCCAGGCTGGTGTCAAACTCCTGGGCTCAAGTAATCCTCCCACTTTGGCCTCCCAAAGTGCTGGGATTATAGGAATGAGCCACCTCACCCAGCCTGTTTATAAGGATTTCATGTCATTTGCAAACCTGCCAGGCTGCTGGAGTTTCCCCATCAAAAACCCTTGTATTAATGAGGGTTGGGGGTCATAAGTGATACACCTCAAATTACAGTTGCTTAAATAAGAAGTGTATTTCTTGTTCACATTCCAGGTAGTCAGTCCAAGTCGTACTGCATGGTCAGAGACCTAGGCTCCTTCTCAGCAAAACCCTGGTGTTCCTGCCTAACTCCTCTGCGCAACTTCCATTCCCAAGGTCGCCTAATGGTCCAAGATGGCTGTGTAGCTCCAGCCTCCATGTCTGTGCTCCAGCCAGCAAGAGGAGGGAGGAAAGAAGGGAGACTGGCATCCCTCGCTCCTTAAGGACCCTTCCTGGAAGTTGCCTGACTCTTTCATGAATACCTCATTGGCCAGAGATTAGTCACAGAACCACACCTGGCTCTGCAAGGGAGGAGGGAACGTCCTGATTCCAAAAGGCCATGTATCCAGCTAAAACCCAGGGGGAGCCTTTTAAAATTATTATTATTGTTATTATTTTTTAAAGTAGAGATAGGGTCTTCCTATGTTACCCAGGCTGGTCTCAAATTCCTGGGCTCAAGTGATCCTCCCACCTTAGCCTCCTAGAGGGCTGGGGTTACAGGTGTGAACCACCATGCCTGGCTGGGATCATTTCTTTTCCCAAGTTTTTTATTATAGTAAAATACACATAACATAAAATGTACCATCTTAGTCATTTTTAAGGGTACAGTTCTGTGACATTAAATACATTCATATTGTTACCATCATCACCTTCATCTTTTTTTTTTTTAATAGATACGAGGCTGGCCATGCCATGTGGGAGATGGAGTTATTGCTCAACTCAAATCACTCTCCACCATCCATCTCTAAAACTTTTTTTTTTTTTTGAGACGGATTCTTGCTCTGTCACCCAGGCTGGAATGCAGTAGCACAATCTTGGCTCACTGCAACCTCCACCTCCCAGGTTCAAGTGATTCTTCTGCCTCAGCCTGCTGAGTAGCTGGGACTATAGGCGTGAGCCACCATGCCCGGCTAATTTTTGCATTTTTAGTAGAGACGGGGTTTCACCATATTGGTCAGGCTAGTCTTGAACTCCTGACCTCATAATCTGCCCGCCTAGGCCTCCCAAAGTGCTGGGATTACAGACCTGAGCCACCACGCCTGGCCCATTGTCTCGCCCATTTTAGAATAGGGCAAGCTGAGGCTCAGAGCCAGGCAAGAGCCTGCACCCTTCATTCTTTGTTTTGAGAAGTACTGATCGAGCGCCCACAGCAGTGATGAAACACGCAGAACCTCCTGCTTTGCTGAACTGGCAGCCTATGAGAAGACGGTAAACCATAGAGCATGCTAGAAGGTGTTAAGAGATTTACCCTTTACTCTCTTTACTCCCCTAGGCTATGGGTACACAACGCCACTGACTGATGCGGGCAAGGCCTTCTCCATCGCCTTTGCGCTCCTGGGCGTGCCGACCACCATGCTGCTGCTGACCGCCTCAGCCCAGCGCCTGTCACTGCTGCTGACTCACGTGCCCCTGTCTTGGCTGAGCATGCGTTGGGGCTGGGACCCCCGGCGGGCGGCCTGCTGGCACTTGGTGGCCCTGTTGGGGGTCGTAGTGACCGTCTGCTTTCTGGTGCCGGCTGTGATCTTTGCCCACCTCGAGGAGGCCTGGAGCTTCTTGGATGCCTTCTACTTCTGCTTTATCTCTCTGTCCACCATCGGCCTGGGCGACTACGTGCCCGGGGAGGCCCCTGGCCAGCCCTACCGGGCCCTCTACAAGGTGCTGGTCACAGGTGAGCTGGGTGGCTAGGGCAGGGCTTTGAGGGGATGACCAACGCCCCTTCTCCGCCTTTACAGTCTACCTCTTCCTGGGCCTGGTGGCCATGGTGCTGGTGCTGCAGACCTTCCGCCACGTGTCCGACCTCCACGGCCTCACGGAGCTCATCCTGCTGCCCCCTCCGTGCCCTGCCAGTTTCAATGCGGATGAGGACGATCGGGTGGACATCCTGGGCCCCCAGCCGGAGTCGCACCAGCAACTCTCTGCCAGCTCCCACACCGACTACGCTTCCATCCCCAGGTAGCTGGGGCAGCCTCTGCCAGGCTTGGGTGTGCCTGGCCTGGGACTGAGGGGTCCAGGCGACCAGAGCTGGCTGTACAGGAATGTCCACGAGCACAGCAGGTGATCTTGAGGCCTTGCCGTCCACCGTCTCTCCTTTGTTTCCCAGCATCTGGCTGGGATGTGAAGGGCAGCACTCCCTGTCCCCATGTCCCGGGCTCCACTGGGCACCAACATAACCTTGTTCTCTGTCCTTTCTCTCATCCTCTTTACACTGTGTCTCTCTGGCTCTCTGGCATTCTCGCTGCCTCTGTCTTTCCCTCTTGCTGTCTCTGTTTCTCATTCTCTTTCATGTTCCGTCTGTGTCTCTCAATTAACCACTCGTCAACTGCTGATTCTACTGGGCTGTGGGCTCAGACCTCATTTCAGGCACCAGATTGGTCGCTACACCCTGGACAAGTGACTGCCCGTCTCTGAGCCTTGATTTCCTCAGCTGCCAAATGGGAAGAATAGAAGAATTTGCCCCTAAACCCCTCCTGTGTGCTGGCCCTGTGCTAGACAGTGCTGGAGACATAGTTGGGGGTGGAGAACTGCCCTTATGGAGCTTGCAGTCCAGTGAGGTGGACAGACCTGTCCCCAGACAGTGATGGCCCAAAATGGTCAGGACTTTAATGGAGGAGGTGAGGTGTTGAAAGCACAGGCAGAGTGGTCAGGGCTGAAGTCGGAGAAGCATAGGGACTAGGCCCAATCCAGCCTGGAAAGTCAGGGAGGACTTCCTAGAGGAAGGGACATCGAACTAAGACCTGAACTATGAGAAATAGGCAGGAAGAAGTTGTACCTGACTCATTTTTCTCAGGTGTCTCCAGGGAGCAGGACCCATGGAGGGACCCCTGGTGTAGGCCTGGGCGATAGACTCTTCCTCAGCAGCCTGGCAGGCAGGAAACAGACATAGGACCCCAGCCCAGATCTGAATGGCATGGGAGGTGCTGCCCTTAACCATGACACCATTGTAAGAGCTGTCCACATTTGTATGTTGTGCCCTGGAATCAGCCTGGTTGAGCTCAAATCCCAACTTAGCCACGTCTGGCCTGTGTCCTTGGGCAGTCACACTACCTCTCTGATTTTGTTTCCTTATCTGTAAAATGGTGATCATCATAATACAACTTCAAAAGGATTTCAGGCTGAGTGTGGTGGCTCACGCCTATACACCCAGCACTTTGGAAGGCTGAGGAAGGAGGATCGCTTGAGGCCAGGAGTTTGAGACTAGCCTAGGCAACACAGTGAGGCCTTATCTCAACAACAACCACAAAATCTAAAAATTAGCTGGGTGTGGTGGTGCATGCCTGTGATCCTGGCTACTTCAGAGGCTGAGGTGGAAGGATCACTTGAGGCCAGGAGTTTGAGGCTGCAGTGAGTTATGATGGCACTGCTGCACTCCAGCCTGCGGGACAGAGTGAGACCCTGTCTGAAAGAAAGAGAGAAAGAAAGAAAGAAAGAGAGAGAAAGAAAGAAAGAAAGAAAGGGAAAGATGGAAGGAAGGAAGGAAAAAGAAAGAGAAAGAGAGAGAGAGAGAAAGAAAAAGAAAGAAAAGTAAGAAAGAAAAAAGAAAAAGAAAGAAAAGTAAGAAAGAAAAAAAGAAAAAGAAAGAAAGTAAGTCCTGGCTAACACGGTGAAACCCTGTCTCTACTAAAAATACAAAAAATTAGCCAGGCGAGGTGGCAGGCGCCTGTAGTCCCAGCTACTCGGGAGGCTGAGGCAGGAGAATGGCGTGAACCCCGGTGGGGGCGGAGCCTGCAATGAGCCGAGATCGCGCCACTGCATCCAACCTGGGTGACAGCAAGACTCCGTCTCAAAAAAAAAAAAGAAAGAAAGAAAAGAAAAGAAGGAAAGAAGCGGGGCACAGTGGCTCAGTCCTGTAATCCCAGCACCTTGGGAAGGCCAAGGTGGGAAGATCACTTGAGGCTAGGAGTTTGAGACAAGCCTGGCCAACATAGCAAGACCCCATCTCTACAAAAATAAAAATTTTAAAAAGGGCTGGGGCATTTGAGCTGGGTCCCAACAGTAGACAAGTAGAAAAGGCATGGAGAGGGCATACCAGGTGGGAGGAGCTGTGTGCAAAGGCCTGGAGATGGAAAAGCATGCTGGCCACCAGCTTCTGACAAGCAGTTTAGTATGAACGGTATGCAGGGAAAGAGGGAAGGAGGGCAGAGGGGTGCGCACGAGCACCCGTTAGTGTCCTTAAATGACCAGCATGGGAACCTGGTCTCTTTCCTGAGGGCCCTAGAGAGCCATGGAAGGGTTTAGAGTAGGAGTGGGTCATGGTTAGGTTTGGGTTTTAGGATGATCCCCCTAGTTGCTCTGGAGAGGTGGAGCAGAGCGGGTACTGAGGCTGGGTGCCTGTGGGAGGCTGAGGCAGGAATGAAGAGGGAGACGATGGGCCTGGGCTGAGCCATGGAAGGGAGGAGGGGTGAGTGCGGGCACACTCAGGAGCCAAGTGGACAGGCCATAGCCCCCACAGACTGGAGGGACGCGGCTAGGGAATGTCCCACAGAGTGGCCAGTTATCCCTGAGAGAAAGAGCAGGTTTTAGCGGAGACGCTGAGGCTGCTTTAGAATATGGTGGGTGTGTGGGGCAAAAGGGACACCCAGGGGTGTATCAAGAGGTCATAGGGGGCAGGCCAGGTGGCTCACGCCTGTAATCCCAGCACTTTGTGAGGCCGAGGCAGGTGGATCACCTGAGGTCAGGAGTTCAAGACCAGCCTGGCCAACATGGTGAAACCCCGTCTCTACTAAAAATACAAAAATTAGCTGGGTGTGGTGGCACATGCCTGTAGTCCCAGCTACTTGGGAGGCTGAGACAGAATTGCTTGAACCTGGGAGGTGGCGGCTGCAGTGGGCCGAGATCACACCACTGTACTCCAGCCTGGGCGAAACAGAGACTCTGTCTCAAAAAAAAAAAAAAAGTCATAGGGGCTGGGCATAGTGGCTCTCACCTATAATCCTAGCAAATCGTAGTACTTTGGGAGGCCGAGGCAGGAGGATTGCCTGAGCCCAGGGGTTCAAGACCAGCCTCAGCAACATAAAATACAAAAAATACAAAAATTAGCTGGGTTTGGTGGTGTGCACCTGTGGTCCCAGCTACTCAGGAGGCTGAAGTGGGAGGATCACTTGAGCCTGGGAGGTCAAGGCTGCAGTGAGCTGTGATTGCATCACTGTACTCCAGCTTGGGTGACAGAGCAAGACCCTGTCTCAAAAAAAAAAAAAGAAAAGAAAAAGAAAAAGAAAAAGAAAATATGTATATTGGATATACTATGTGCCAGGCACGATTCCAAGCCCCTGATACATTCTCTACATTTTACAGATGGGGGAAGGAGGTCCAGAGATGTTAAATACTTGCCCAAGGTCACACAGAAAGTGGAACACTGGGATTTGAACAAGGTTTTGGTTGGGCATCTTTTCCTATGGGAGCTCAGAAATATCTGTTGTCTAGCCCTTTCTCAGCCTCCCAACCTTCTCGGTTCCTTACCTATGTCACAGCTGACTTTGAGCTAAAGTCATCTCGGGGCAGCTAGGTGCCTATGTGAGCTGGCGTTCATTTCTCACTGTTTCTCCTTCCAAATACCTCCAGGAAGAAAAGCAAGTCCTTTTTGGTCCAAGACATTAAAAAAGCCAGGCTCAGCGGCTCATGCCTGTAATCCCAACACTTGGGGAGGCTGAGGCAGGAGGATCGCTTGAGCCCGGGAGCTGGAGACCAGCCTGGACATGTTAACATAGCAAGACCCCTCTACAGAAAATGTTAAAAATGAGCTGGGTGTGGTGGCGCACACCTGTAGTCCCAGTTACTCAGGAGGATGAGGCAGGAGGATCACTTGAGCCTAGGAGGTTGAGGCTGCAGTGAGCCATGATCACACTACTGGACTCCAGCCTGGGCCATAGAGCAAGACCCTGTCCTAGGAGAAAAAAAAGGGCCAGGCACAGTGGCTCACGCCTGTAATTCCAGTACTTTGGGAGGCCGAGGCGGGCGGATCACAAGGTCAGGAGATCAAGACCATCCTGGCTAACACAGTGAAACCCGTCTCTACTAAAAATACAAAAAAATTAGCTGGGTGCGGTGGCACGCACCTGTGATCCCAGCTACTCGGGAGGCTGAGGCAGGAGAATCACTTGAACCCAGGAGGTGGAGGTTGCAGTGAGCCGAGATCCCACCATTGCACTCCAGCCTGGGAGACAGAGCGAGACTCCGTCTCAGAAAAAAAAAAAAAAGAAAAAAGTGTGTGCTAAAAAATTCATCAGGTACTAAAGAGTGTACGGTGGAAAGTAAGTCTTTCTCCTACACTCAGATCATGGATGGATGTCTCAGGTCTTCCCAGGCACATTTGATGTTATGTACCAGCCATATGCATGTGTGTGTCATTTATTTTTCACTCTACACAAGTAGTACCTAATATGGTGAGGTTGTTATGATTACAGACTCTGGAGGCAAAGTTCCTGGGTATAAATCTGAACTCTGTCACTCCCAAGCTAAGTGGCTTTGGGCAAGTGATTTCACCTCCATGTGCCTCAGTTTGCTAGTCTGTACAATGGGATGGTAATAGCACCTACCTCATGGACTTGAGAAGTCAGCAACTTCATACCTCTAAAGCCCTTAGAGCTAGCAGTGTGTGGCACTCAATAAAATGTTGACTAATGATGATTCTCACTTCTGTACTATGCTTTTTCGTACCAATTATA